GGACAAGTACACAGGCTCTGGAGCCAAGATTTCCTGGGTTCAGATCGTTTTTCTGGCACTTACTGGCTTTGTCACGAGGTTGGTAAGAGGCTATGGAGTGCATAGGAGTTCGATAAATCTTACCTAATATTATTATTGTTGTTATTTGTGGGAGGGAACAATGGAGGAACCCAGATCTGGGAGAGATACCTTAGAAAGTGACAGGAGCGAACATACAAGTGGTACCTGAAAAAAATCTTGATTTGACAAATAATAATGACTGCTAAATCTCTGATTGTTAACCTGGGAATGTCACTACACAGCTCACTTTTTCTTTTTTATGTCTTAGGTTGGGTTTTTTGTGAAGAGAGGATGTTCTAGAGGCATGGTTGAAATTGAATTGTAAGTGTTAAAAGTGCTAAAACTCCTTTTTCCTATAAAATTCTTAGTTTATATTCATGTTTTCCTGATGATTAGAAAAGAGTATTAATATAGTATTATGGCATAAATATTGGAAATAATATTTAAAGAATACTTAATCCAGATAAGTAAGGGGTTTAAAAAATATATTTTAAAAACTTAAATTGTAGGCTAGCCATGGTGGCTCATGCCTGTAATCTGAGCACTTTGGGGAGGCCGAGGTGGGCAGATCACCTGAGATCAGGAGTTGGAGACCAGCCTGACCAACATGAGGAAGCCCCGTCTCTACTAAAAATAGAAAAATTATCCAGGCATGGTGGCACATGCCTGTAATCCCAGCTACTGGGGAGTCTGAGGCAGGAGAATTGCTGGAACCTGGGAGGCAAAGGTTGCAGTGAGCCGAGATGGCGCCACTGCACTCCAGCCTGGGAGACAGAGCTAGACTCTGCCCATGCCCCCTGCCCCCCCCAAAAAAAAAACTTGTGAGAATTTTATTTTAAAAAATTATCAAGGAAATGATAAGTTTATAGCAGGTAATGAAATAGAACTATACTACTATTAAGTAGTCATGATGAAGTTGCAATATTTTTCACAAATTTAAAGTATCTGGGTTTTTTTTTTTTTGCTGATCTTGAAAGTAATACTTGCTTGTCTTTAAAAAACGCAAACAATGTAGAAGTGTATAATGTTGAAAATAAAAGCCTTCTTGCCATCATTCCTAATTCTATAAATAACTACTGCTAATAGTTTGATGAATCTCATGTATGACAAGGACTTGGTACTTCTGTCACCATTTTTTATTTTCTCCCTTATGACACCAATAATTCATCATAGTATTCTTTTCCCTTGAGCTTGGATATTCTCAATTGGCCATTCTTGGCAGCTATTTTTGATAGACTAGAGTTGATGTTTATGATGAAACCAGTTGACCATCCTTGGTATATATAATTTTAATCCTTTACACATAAATATGCACATTATTTAGGTGATTTTTAGAGACTGTTGCTGTTGGAATATTAGTGGAAAGTTGTGGCATTTTTGAGCTGAAAAGCCTTTAAAGATTATCTGATAGCCCTACTATTTGATATGAGATGAGGAAACGTTCTTTTATAAAAAATTACTCAGTTTTTATTTATATAGAGATGAGAAAGATAAACATGGAAGTAAAAAGAAAATAAATTTTGAAATACCCAACTTATTAAAATATGATAGAATTTTGTTGAAGAATATAAAATCAAGACCTGAAGAAATGGAGGTGCGTGATACGTTCCTAGAAACATAAAGTTAATGTCATTATTAACATGTCAGACCAGGTGCAGTGGCTCATGTGCGTAATCCCAGCACTATGGGAGGCCAAGGCAAGTGATTGCTTGAGTCCAGCAGTTGGAGACCAGCCTGAGCAACATGGCAAAACCCCATCTCTACAAAAAATACAAAAATTAGCCAGGCCTGGCTGCGCACCTGTAGTCCTAGCTACTTAGGAAACTGAGATGAGAGGATCACCTGAGCCTGGGGAGGTAGAGGATGTAGTGAGCCATGATTGTGCCACCGCACTCCAGCCTGGGTGACAGAGTGAGACTCTGTCTGCAAAAAAAACAAAAACAAAAAAAGTCAATCCTTTGTAAATTAATACATACATTTGATACAATTACAATGAGAGTCTCAACAGGTAAGTTTACAAGTTGATTCTAAACTTCATCTTGAAGAATAAATGTGCCAGAAAACCCAAGGAGATTTTGAAAAAGCAAAGTTGTAAATAAGATTTTTGTCTACCACATGTTGAAGTATACTGTAAAGTTGTTGATTTAAAAATAAGCGTGATACTGGTATAGAAGATGAGAGGAGCAGAATGTAGAAACCAGGAACAGATCGAAATGTACATGAGAACTTATTATAAAAGTGGCAGTTTAATTAAGTGTGGGATATTTTAAGAGATAGGAAAAACCAAAGTTGTTTTTGCTATTCTCAAACTCAACACAGCACAGAACACTTCTACACCAGATGTGTGGGGTTTTTTCCCCACACCCTGCAATTCAGTTCAATTCTGACACTAACCAAAAATTAGTGCAGGACCCATAGTTTAGGGGCTCAGTCACACAGGACTGCCCTCCACTTTATATGCCATTTGTAAGTCTTAGGTTGTGCCCTGTACTTCTGACCAACCAGCTGTAAATTGAGGTTCTCAGGACCCCTTTCTTGGTCCAGTTATTTGCTAGGATGGGAAACACTTAGGTTTACCCATGTATTATAAAGGATACTACAGAAGATGCAGATGATTAGCAAAATACAGGGCGAGGTCTGGAAGGGTCCGGAGTGCAGGAGCTTCTTTCCCCACTTTCCCAGCATATGGATGTGTTTCGTAATCTGGGAACTCTCTGAAACCCATGGTTCAGGGAATTTTATGGAGGCTTCATCACATGGGTATAAGAAACTCAATCTCTAGCCCTGCTTCCCTTCCCAGAGGATGGGGAGTAGGTTGGTGGGGCTGAAGGTTCTAAGTTTCTGTTCATGGCTTTATCTTTCTGGTGACCAGCCCACATCCAGGAGCCCAACAAGAGTTGCCTCATTAGAAAAAGACACACTTGTCACCTAGGAAATTCCAAGGGATTAGGAGTTCTGTGTCAGGAATTGAGGACAGAGACTAAATAATTTTTTTTTTTTTTTTTTTTTTTTGGGACGGAGTGTCACTGTCGCCCAGGCTGGGGTGCAGTGGTGCAATCTCGGCTCACTGCAACCTCTGTCTCCCGAGCTCAAGTGATTCTTCCACCTCAGCCTTCCAAGTAGCTGGTATTACAAGCACCCACCACCACACCTGGCTAATTTTTGTATTTTTAGTAGAGACAGGGTTTCGCCATGTTGGCCAGGCTGGTCTTGAACTCCTGACCTCAAGTGATCCGCCCGCCTTGGCCTCCCACAGTGCTGGGATTACAGGTGTGAGCCACCATACCCGGCCTACATATTTCTTAATACAGGCTGAGTATCCCTTATCTGCAACACTTGGGACCAGAAGTGTTTTGGATTTTGGATTTGTTTTGAGTTTAGAATATTTGCATTATACTTATCGGTTCAACATCCCCAATCTGAAAATCTGAAATATGAAACACCCCAATGACCATTACCATTGAATGTCATGTTGGCACACAAGAAGTTTTGGATTTTGGAGCATTTTGGATTTTGGAGTATACAGGGATACTCAACCTGTATATCACAGTATCATAATGTAAATTATTCAAATTGAGCTGTGATAATTATCTTATTATATAACTTTAAAAAAGTTAATTTTTTAAAGATAAATTTAGAGCTTTACCTAACACCCTACACATAAATAAAATTTAAGTATATAAACGTCAAGCACTTTTTCCACGAAGGTTCACATGGCCTTGAGAGTACCAAATGTAAAACAGCTCATCATTAGTTGTTGAAATTATTGCCATTAAACAAGTATACTAACTGGCCATGTATTCCTTGAGTAGAATGGTGGGTAGAATAATCTCTGGCATGTATTTATGTAGTCATTTTCCAAATATTTATTGAGTACCTATACATTGGGGATACTCTTCCCTCATGGAATTTATAGTTAGGGGCATAAGGAGGGACAGTTAGATAAGTAAAATGTATATATGTTAGGTGGTGATAAGTGCTACATAGAAAAATAAAGCAGAAAAGGAGGATAGGAGTGACAGAGTGGAGTTTTACAGTTTTAAATAACCTGATCAGGAAAGATCTCACTGAGAAGATAGGATTTAAGCAAAGACCTGAAGGAGGAAAGGTAATGAGCATGGAGATAATTGGGGAAATAATATTTCAGGTATAGAGATTTGCAAATGCTAAGGCTCTAAAGTGGTACCCACAGTGACTGGATCACTTTGAAGGAGGAGAATAGTAAAAGATAAGCTGCGAAAATATCAGGAAGTCAAGCCTGTATTCATTGTAAGGAGTTGGCATTTATTCTGCATAAGCTGTGAAGCTGCCTGGTTTTTAGCAGAGGAATGATGTGATGTAACTTAAAAAGTTTAACCAGATTGGGTTGCTGTATGGAAAGTAAACTTTAAGAGAGCAAAGGCAAAAGCAAGAATATCAGTTAAGTGACTAATAGAACAACGCTATGAGAGATGATAGCTTATGATTTGCTTATGAATTATATACAGAGTATGGGAGAAGGAGCAAGATATCAGGGAGGACTCCAAGATGTCTGGCATGATTAAGGGTAGAGTTTCCATTAACTGAGGTAGACAGACCTACTGCAGAAGGTTTTGGGAGCAGATCATACATCATTGAACTAAGATGCCACCACTTGTAGCTTCCAATTAAAATTAAACTAGCACAGATAGTTTGAAATGTGCATCCCAGTTTCAGAGATGTTAAAATGTTTTTTTAAAAAAGGAACTTTTCGGAATCAAACATGGTAAAGTTTGAGATGCCTAGTAGATACTCAGGCAGAGCTGGGCACGGTGGCTCATACCTGTAATCCCAGCACTTAGGGAGGCAGAGGCGGGAGGATTGCTTGAACTCAGGAATTCACCAACCTGGGCAACATAGCGAGACTCCATCTCCACACACACACAAAAAGGTCTGAGATTCAGGTAGAAATGTTTTTAGTGGGCAGTTAGATATATAAACCTGTCATTCTTGGAGAAGTCTGAGCTGAAGATAAACACATTTGGGAAATCATTAGTATTATGATGGATTAAATCACCAATGAAGCAGGGATAGATAAAGAAGAGTTCTAAGAACGTATCTGCTACAGTGCACCGTTTAGAGATTGAACATAGGGAAAACTAGGAAAGGAAACTGAGAGTTGGCTAGTGAGTCAGAAGAATACAGTACTTGGAAACCAGCACTTGGAACAACTTCAGGAGGAGTCAGTTGTCTATCACCTGTGTCTGATACTGCTGATAGGTCAAGTAAATTGAGAACAGAGTTTATTATCCGCATTTATTGAGTTGGTCATATCATTTAAGTTGAAGAATTAATTAATTCCCTGATGTTTGCTCAATTTTGCATTCTTAGAATAACCCAGTTTGGTCATAGTATTTTTGATGTGTTGCTAGATGGGTTTTCTAGTATTTTATTTAGAATTTTTACATCCGTATTTTGTTTGTGAAAGATATTTGTAGTTTGAATGTTTGGTTAAGCTTACTGTTTAAAAAAATCTGATGTGTGTTATAGGGTGTCTTGCAAAAAAAATCATCTGGCTTTTTTTTTTTCTAACTATACTGATTTAATTTTTTTCTAACTACTGATTTCATTTATTTATAGTAATCGGTTGCTTAGATTTTTCTGTTTATTCTTGGATTACTGTGGTTATTTATACTTCGTAAAGGATTTTCCCATTTTTCTTAGTTTTAAATTTTATTGACATGAATACCATCCTCTTATTTGAGTTTACTATATATATTATTTTATACAAAACAGTATGTCTTCTAAAGATTGACTTGTCAATTTTAGTAGTTTTTTTCAATGAACTAACTTTTGCATTTGTCGTATATCATGGTTTTCTATTTCATTAATTTCTATTCTTACCTTTACTGATTCTCATTTTTTGAAATGGATATTTATTGCACTAATTTTTAGTCTTGTTTACCCTAATATGAACAGTTAACGTTAAAAATGTCCCACTTACTACTTTAGCTCCATCTCTCAAATTTTAGTATATAGTATTTACTGTTTTTCAGTTCTGAATATTTTCTTTATGAGTTCATAATTAGAAGTTGTTTCTAATGTAGTGATTTTCTTATTTTTTAGTATTGGTTTCTACTTTGATTGTAGTGCAGTTAAATATATAGAGATACTGGTTTTATGTTACTCATCCTTTGAAATGTCTTTCTTTTTGTAGTGAACTTTAGTAATTGTTCTTTGGCTAAAAGAATAAGTTTTCTTTTGTAGATACCTGCAGTGTTCTGTATTTGTGCATTAGTGCAAGTTTATTAGTTATATTGTCAAATCTTCTATATTTTTGCTGATTTCAGTTGTCAGATTGATACCTTAATTACTGACAAAGGTGTATTACACTATTCCTCTATGCAGATTTGTGAATTTTCCTTGTCCTGTCAATTTTCGCCTTATGTATTTCTAGGACATTATTAGTTGCATCTAAGATTAAAATTGTTTATCTTCTCGCTTAGTCGCCCAGGCTGGAGTGCAGTGGCGTGATCTCGGCTCACTGCAGGCTCCGCCTCCCGGGTTCACGCCATTTTCCTGCCTCAGCCTCCCGAGTAGCTGGGATTACAGGCGCCCGACACTACGCCCAGCTAATTTTTTGTGTTTTTAGTAGAGATGGGGTTTCACCGTGTTAGCCAGGACGGTCTCGATCTCCTGACCTCGTGATCCACCCACCTCGGCCTCCCAAAGTGCTGGGATTACAGGCGTGAGCCACTGCGCCCGGCCGTGAATTCAACTTTCTGTTGTTAGGTACTGACCTCTATCTTTCTTTTGCCTTAAAGTTATCTTTCTGCCACATGCTGCTGAATCCCAGTGAAGAAGATGGATGAATAGATGGGAGGTGTGGAGCAGTAGTACTTCTAAAAGCGAGAAATAAGTAAATACCCTTCTTTCAGATTCTGTATTGCTATATAAAGATTCTTAAATTATTTTTTAATTAGGTTCAGGGCTTCTGGAAATCTTGTAATCACCCGTGAGATTGATGTGGCAAAAAATCAGTCCTTTTGGTTCATCAACAAAAAATCTACAACCCAGAAAATAGTGGAAGAGAAAGTTGCAGCCTTAAATATTCAAGTGGGGAATCTTTGCCAGTTTCTCCCTCAGGTATGAGAGAAATAAATGTAAAGATGGGAAAAATAGTTGCTGATATTTAATTTTTGTGCTCTAGGACAAAGTTGGAGAATTTGCTAAACTCAGCAAAATTGAACTCCTCGAAGCCACTGAAAAGTCAATTGGTCCCCCAGAAATGCACAAATATCACTGTGAACTCAAAAACTTAAGGGAGAAAGAAAAACAGCTCGAGGTACTTTAAATAGACAACTCATTTGTATTGTTCAAACTGATTGTTCAACATATATTTATTGTAGACCTCATGCAAAGAGAAAACTGAGTATCTACAGAAAATGGTTCAGAGGAATGAAAGATATAAACAAGATGTGGAGAGGTTCTATGAACGGAAGCGACATTTAGATTTAATTGAGATGCTTGAAGCAAAAAGGCCATGGGTGGTAAGTCATAATTTTTAGAGGCAAAGTACGTGCATTAACTTCTGTTTGTTGAATTATTTGCAAGGAATATGAAAATGTTCGTCAGGAATATGAAGAAGTAAAACTAGTTCGTGACCGAGTGAAGGAAGAGGTCAGAAAACTTAAAGAAGGGCAGATTCCTGTAACATGTCGAATTGAAGAAATGGAAAACGAGCGTCACAATTTGGAGGCTCGAATCAAAGAAAAGGTACTTTTTGGTTTCAATTTTGGATTATCTGATGTCCCCCCCTCTCCCCGGTTTAATTTTACAGGCAACAGATATTAAGGAGGCATCTCAAAAATGCAAACAGAAGCAAGATGTTATAGAAAGGAAAGATAAACATGTAAGGTTTCATACTAAAATTTTTATTACATTTCTCAAGTACTAACCTACTTTTGTTTTATTAGATTGAGGAACTTCAGCAGGCTTTAATAGTAAAGCAAAATGAAGAGCTTGACCGACAGAGGAGAATAGGTAATACCCGCAAAATGATAGAGGATTTGCAAAATGAACTAAAGACCACGGAAAACTGCGAGAATCTTCAGCCCCAGATTGATGCCATTACAAATGATCTGAGACGGATTCAGGATGAAAAGGCATTATGTGAAGGCGAAATAATTGATAAGCGAAGAGAGAGGGAAACTCTAGAGAAGGAGAAAAAGAGTAAGTTTCATAAAGTTAGAATGAAATGTTTAAAACAAGACTTTGTTTTGTTTTACAATTTTAGGTGTGGACGATCATATTGTACGTTTTGACAATCTTATGAATCAGAAGGAAGATAAGCTAAGACAGAGATTCCGTGACACGTATGATGCTGTTTTATGGCTAAGAAATAACAGAGACAAATTTAAACAAAGAGTCTGTGAGCCCATAATGCTCACGGTAAGAAACTTTGTTCATCTTGGTAGTATTGGGAAATTCGACCTTTTTTTGCTTGTTTGTTTAGATCAATATGAAAGATAATAAAAATGCCAAATATATTGAAAATCATATTCCATCAAATGACTTAAGAGCCTTTGTATTTGAAAGTCAAGAAGATATGGAGGTTTTCCTCAAAGAGGCAAGTACTAACCAACACAACACTTTGATTCATTAAAATAATATTTTCTTTTCCCTATATTCAGGTTCGTGACAATAAAAAATTAAGAGTAAATGCTGTTATTGCTCCCAAGAGTTCATATGCAGACAAAGCACCTTCAAGATCTTTGAATGAACTTAAGTAAGTCTTGAAAATACTAAGATTTATTTAAAAAGAAAAATCTAATCAATACTTTTCCTTTCAGACAATACGGATTTTTCTCTTATTTGAGAGAATTATTTGATGCACCTGATCCTGTAATGAGTTACCTTTGCTGTCAGTATCATATTCATGAAGTTCCTGTAGGAACTGAAAAGACCAGAGAAAGAATTGAACGGGTAGGAAAGTAGTGAATCATGTACTGAATCATAGATGTGCACTAATAGTTGTTTTACGTTATAGGTAATACAAGAAACCCGATTAAAACAGATTTATACAGCAGAAGAAAAGTATGTGGTGAAAACTTCTTTTTATTCAAACAAAGTTATTTCTAGTAACACATCTCTAAAAGTAGCGCAGTTTCTCACTGTCACTGTGGACCTAGAGCAGAGAAGACACTTAGAAGAACAGCTAAAGGTTGGTTAATTTGATCTGAATGTTAGAAAAGAAAATATGTTAACAATTTTTAAATATTTTATAGGAAATTCATAGAAAATTGCAAGCAGTGGATTCAGGGTTGATTGCCTTACGTGAAACAAGCAAACATCTGGAGCACAAAGACAATGAACTTAGACAAAAGAAGAAGGAGCTTCTTGAGAGAAAAACCAAGAAAAGACAACTGGAACAAAAAATCAGTTCCAAACTAGGAAGGTATCTTTTAGCCTATTCAGGGGGGAGAGCACCTGATTTCTTCATTATTATATGTGTCATACAGTTTAAAGCTGATGGAACAGGATACTTGCAATCTTGAAGAGGAAGAGCGAAAAGCAAGTACCAAAATCAAAGAAATAAATGTTCAAAAAGCGAAACTTGTTACCGAATTAACAAACCTAATAAAGGTAAGGTATTGTTTTAATTTTAGTCATTTTTTAAAAATTAACTCTTAGGGGTTTTTGTTCCTAGATTTGTACTTCTTTGCATATACAAAAAGTAGATTTAATTCTCCAAAATACTACAGTGATCTCTGAGAAGAACAAATTAGAATCAGATTATATGGCCGCATCTTCACAACTCCGTCTTACAGAGGTAAAATTTTTGCCTTTACTTTTTATTTTGAGATTCAAATTTTCAAAATAAATTTTTTTAATAGCAACATTTCATTGAATTGGATGAAAATAGACAGAGATTATTGCAGAAATGCAAGGAACTTATGAAAAGAGCTAGGCAAGTATGTAACCTGGGTGCAGAGCAGACTCTTCCTCAAGAATACCAGACAGTAAGTATAAAAAGTATATAATGCTACAATTGCCACATATTCTGGACCCATTCTACCAATTCAGCAAGTACCCACCATTCCAAATGGACACAACTCCTCACTCCCCATGGTATGCAGTACTCATTCTTTTTTCCCAAGCTCGTATCTATAATGACGGGCAATTTTTTTCTTAGGTTTTCCAAGACCTTCCAAACACATTGGATGAAATTGATGCTTTATTAACTGAAGAAAGATCAAGAGCTTCCTGCTTCACGGGACTGAATCCTACAGTATGCCTGTTTCTCTATTCCCATTCTGCATCTATCTTAAAGAAGTTTTTTTTTCCCCTGCCAGATTGTTCAGGAATATACAAAAAGAGAAGAAGAAATAGAACAGTTAACTGAGGAACTAAAGGGAAAGAAAGTTGAACTAGATCAATACAGGGAAAACATTTCACAGGTAATTTTTTAGTTTTTAATCTTTTTATCATGAAATTGTGTTTTTATATTGCCTTTATTTGTAGGTAAAAGAAAGGTGGCTTAATCCTTTAAAAGAGCTGGTAGAAAAAATTAATGAAAAATTCAGCAATTTTTTTAGTTCCATGCAGTGTGCTGGTGAAGTTGATCTCCATACAGAAAATGAGGTAAAATTGCATTTGAAATAAATAATATTTCTTCATTTTTCATCACTTTTTAAATGTTTTATAGGAAGATTATGATAAATATGGAATTCGAATTAGAGTCAAATTTCGAAGTAGTACTCAACTGCATGAATTAACTCCTCATCATCAAAGTGGAGGTGAAAGAAGTGTTTCTACCATGTTATACTTGATGGCACTTCAGGAGCTAAATAGATGTCCATTCAGAGTAGTTGATGAAATCAATCAGGTATGGTGATTGTTCTGTTACTTGGATCTTCTTAAATGTAATCATTATTGTTGCCATTGTTTAGGGAATGGACCCAATCAATGAACGGAGAGTGTTTGAAATGGTTGTAAATACTGCCTGTAAAGAAAATACATCTCAATACTTTTTCATAACACCAAAGGTAGGTAAAAAGTAACCTAAAAGTGGTCATATGCTTATATGACAATTTGTTTTAATACTTACAGCTCCTGCAAAATCTTCCTTATTCTGAAAAGATGACAGTTTTGTTTGTCTACAATGGCCCTCATATGCTGGAACCAAACACATGGAATTTAAAGGCTTTCCAAAGGCGGCGGCGCCGTATTACATTCACTCAACCTTCTTAATAAAAGTAAAGAGAGGGAACTTGGGAATTTTTTTTGTTAAATTCTGTTTATAAGTATGGCTCAACTGAATAAAAGGAGATTCACTAAAACGAAAAGCAGTTATTTTTGGAAACCTGCTTTTAAATACAAATAGGTTGATAATGGAAACTATAATGACCTTTCCAAAATAGCAGCTGGTAGTAAAAGTTAAGTCTTCTTCAGTCTTGGTTGAACTTGAGTTCTTGGCACTCTGACCATGAGTCATTCAGTTCTCATGTTAAAATGTACTTAATATTACAAATCAAAGGTACAGTGGAAGAAGGGTTAATCACAAGAAGTTACTTATATGGTAGCCCTGAGCTTTAATTGCAGAGTAACTTTAATTACTTTTAGAGCCTAAAGATGACTCTAGAGCCTAAGTCCTAGTTTCTCCCAATGTTATATTTAATTTTAAAAAATTGATATGAAAATGTCTAATGTATAGTAATAATTTATGACAGATCTAGTCATTTCTTCCTATTAAAAAAGATTACCTTATCTCCAGTAGGAAATGGAATTTTATGGGCCTTTAAAAGAAAGTTTTATGAAACTTGATGCTATAATTTTATTGGTATTTCAAGGGGAAAAAAGCACTGGGGTTCAAAAATGGTAGCAGAACTGCTTTGAAATGCTGCAAGGTGGCCACTAGATGATGCAAAATACAACCAAAAGATTGACTGAGAATAAAATTAGGTGACAAGGGTTTTTAAAGAATAACCTTTTAAAGTGTGGGGGCAGGGGTTGCTTTTTTTTATTTTATTTAAAGTCAATTATATTTTACATCTTACATTTCTAAAAGCATTTTATAATTATTTTTAGTAAGATTTTTCTTAAAATTTCATATACTGGTTTCTACAATTTATATTTGAAATTTCTCAGTGTTATGTAAAGAGTGATGGAAAAGCATTGATTTCTTTAAAACCGTAATGTTTTTAGAACTTAAGCCTATAGGGCCTTTCTTACAATGTTGATGTACCCATTATCTTAGAAAATCTAGTTTAAACTGTTTTCTTTCACCGCAAAAGAATTAAATGGGAAAATCATTTGTTTATCTCTAAGTTATACTAATTAGTAGAACCAAACAAATTATCTTCTTTTAAAAAATAAATCTTATAGGAAAATAGACAGTCCAAAGTCATGTCTTTGAACAGTGGATTGGATCTGTGCCAGTAATGACAAAATTATTTTTTTGACTTGCTTGCCTGAATAAATTGAAGAATTGCTTTCAGTTTGGGTTTTGTATATTCTTAAGTAGCCATTGAAATTTATATTCTTAACTAGGTCAAAAAATAATGAGCCATAAGTTTATGTCCTCTCACTTAGACATTTTCTCTTTAAAAAGGTATTTTCTTCTTTATAAACATTTTAAAAGAGCCTTCCCTTCTTAAACTAACTCCAGTGCATGAAGTGTGAAAATATTTTAAAATGACATTTTTACTAATATGAGCAAGTCATGTAAACATTGAAGAACTTGGTAACATATTAGTAAATGGATATTACCAAATGTTTTCATCGTTAATTACTTTGCGTTCCACCAAAATATCTTTACTAAAATGTGCTTGGTGTAGTTTGTTTATTGTCTAAATTAGTACCAGTCATCTTATTTCTGCAAAATGAGTATCAATGTGAAAAAGACACGTGAAGATTAAGCATGTTTGAAAATAAAATGGTCAATTACATTTCAATTTACATAGGCCAACAACTGTTCCATACTTTGTTTGTAAACATTTAATTTCTCTACTGGACAAAATTAATATTTGGCTTTACATTGAATTTTGAGCTGTGAAGAATAAATTATGTATCATTTTAGCATATTAAACAGTAGTAAGTCTAGCACATAGTCTCAGCCACTTAAAACAAAAGTTTTTTTGTTTGTTTGTTTGTTTGTTTTTTTGAGATGGAGTCTCACTCTGTTGCCCAGGCTGGAGTGCAGTGGCGTGATCTCGGCTTACTGCAACCTCCGCCTCCCGGGTTCAAGCGATTCTCCTGCCTCAGCCTCCCAAGTAACTGGGACAACAGGCGCGTCCCACCACACCCAGCTAATTTTTTATACTTTTAGTAGAGATGGGGTTTCAGCATATTGGCCAGGCTGGTCTCGAACTCCTGACCTTGTGATCCACCCGCCTCGGCCTCCCAAAGTGCTGGGATTATAGGCGTGAGCCCCTGCACCCGGCCAAAAGTTGATTTTTAATTACATAAAAATCGTAAAAACTTCTAGTAAAAACTTGATTTGGTGAATACAGTTATATTTAAAAACCTTAAGGTGACAAGCATTTTCTATGCCTAAATCTTCATTGGTTTGCCTGGAAAGAGTCTCTGTTAAAAGATTTTCCATATTCAAAGTAAAAGGAAAGATTTCTTGCTTTCTAATTGTCTTTTGGACACATGCCTATTTTCTTTGAGGTATAAACCTTTAGATGTGAAAAATGTAATTTCATTCTGCTATTGTGTGTGCTTGTGTGTGTGTAATTGAAAAAACTGGGAAATCCTGCTTTGTTGGTAATAAATCAATATTTTTATATTCTTTTGGTGTATGTTATTTTAAGTGAGAACTAT